GGAGTCAGCCCCCCAGCGTGGGGCCCCGAAGCCCGCGGTCCTTCCACGGGGAGGGCCAGGCCCGCAGGGCGCAGACGATGGGGGACAGGCTGCGCCAGCGCTCGCCTGAGGCCCCGCACACAAACCTCAGGCCCATGGGTCCGCTCCGCGGGGCAGGCGTCGTGGGCCCAAGGAGGCCAGGCCAGGAGTCTCGGCCTCGGGGTTACGCGGCGGCGGGCAGCTCTTCCGCTCCGCTCAGGGTGCTGCTAACCCACAGCCAAGCAGCGACCCGCAGGACCGGCGAGAACCCCGCCACTGACTCCGGCCGGAAGAGAACGTGCAGAGATGTACGTCACTTCCGGGGCGTGGCGTGGCCGGGCGTGGCCGTCCCGCCCCTGGCGGCGTGCCTGGTGCCCTGTTCCGCGTCTGTGCGACCGTCCGTCCCGAGCGCGCAGCCGCGGCAGGTGCGGGGCGGGACCGGGGGCGCCCGGGGTGGGGGGCGTAGGGGGCGCTCGGGTTGGGGGTGGGACAGGGGACGCGCGGGGTGGGGGAGGAGACGGGACCCGGGGTACGCGGGGGTGGGGCGGGTGAGAGGTGCGCAGGGTAGGGGAGTAGGGGGCGCGCGGGGTGTGGGGCTGGACCAGGGGCGCGCGGGGTGGGGGCGGTGGGAGGCGCGCGGCGTGGGGGTTAGAGGGCGCGCAGGGTGGGGGACGGGACCGGGGACGCGCAGGGTGGGGGGCGGGACCGGGGGCGCGCGGGGTGGGGGCGGGACCGGGACGCACGCGGGATGGCGGAGTGGGAGGCGCGCGGGGTTGGGGGTGCTCCTGCGTCCGGTGTGCACCCCATGGCCCCCGCCAGGGAGACCGAGTCCGGGCCAGGGGCCGGAATCGCGGGGCGCGGGCCGGGGCTGGGGTTGGGGTTGGGATCGGGATCGGGATCGGGATCGGGATCCGGGTTCCCCGCGGCTTCAAGTTTTCTCTCGCTGTTACGAGGGCGTGGGAGGCGCGGCCGTGGGGTGGGGTGGGGCCAGGTCCGCGATGTGCTCACCCTGGTCTCTCAGGACCGTTGCCTTTGCGGCTATTTTTTGTGCAATCCCCGAAGCCTGCGTTTCCTGCTGCCTGGGTTCGGGGCGGGGGCATCGCGCAGGCCAGAACGGCCCCTGCGTCCGTAGGCCAGAGCCCCTGCCATCAGCCCCTTTAGGGTGCTCGCCGGCTGTCGGGTGTGGGGGTATGCCAGGCCCCGGAGGACTCGGCTTCCCCGCTAACCCGACCCGCCGCACCCCACCCAGGCCAGGTCAGAGCAGCCCACCATGGGATGGGGAGGGGGTGGAGGCTGCACCCCGCGCCCACCCATCCACCAGCAGCCGCCGGAGCGCCGCGTGGTCACCGTTGTCTTTCTCGGCCTCCTGCTGGACCTCCTGGCCTTCACGCTGCTGCTGCCCCTGCTGCCCGGGCTGTTGGAGAGCCACGGCCGTGCCCACGTGAGTCCTTGCCCTGCGGCCCACAGTGCCCCCCCAGCCCTTATCGTGATTCCTCATCCCCTAGGACCCCCTCTATGGCTCCTGGCAGGGCGGGGTGGACTGGTTTGCCACCGCCATCGGGATGCCAGTGGAGAAGAGGTACAACAGTGTCCTGTTCGGAGGTATGGCTGGCTCTGTGCCCTTGGCGGGCTCTGCAGCCCCATGATGGTGACATCTGTCTCTCAGGTCTCATTGGCTCGGCATTCTCTGTCCTGCAGTTTCTGTGTGCGCCACTCACTGGGGCCACCTCTGACTGCTTGGGGAGGCGCCCGGTGATGCTGCTGTGCCTGGTATGTTCCTGGGCCTGGGTGCCCATGGGGAAGCCCCTGCCTCTTGGCCCCTGCCCCTGGGCAGATGGGTGTGGCCACCTCATATGCAGTCTGGGCCACCTCTCGGAGCTTTGCGGCCTTCCTGGCCTCCAGGCTGATTGGGGGCATCAGCAAAGGGAACGTCAGCCTCTCCACGGCCATCGTTGCTGACCTGGGCTCGCCTCTGGCCCGCAGTCAAGGCATGGTAAGTGCACAGGCTGGGCCTTTGGGGTCCTGTCCCTGTGCAGCTCGGGTGGTCTTTTCCCTAGGCGGTCATTGGGGTGGCCTTCTCACTGGGCTTCACCCTGGGCCCTATGCTCGGAGCCTCCCTGCCCCTGGAAATGGCACCCTGGTTTGCCCTGCTCTTCGCAGCCTCCGACCTGCTGTTCATCTTCTGCTTCCTGCCAGAGACGCTGCCCCTGGAGAAACGGGTAGGGCTGTGGTCTGGGACCCACAGGCCTAGCTCCTGCAGGCTCTCCAATGCCATCCCCACAGGCGCCCTCTATCGCCCTGGGGTTCCGTGATGCGGCTGATCTGCTCAGCCCCCTGGCCCTGCTGCGCTTCTCGGCTGTCGCTCGTGGCCAGGACCCACCCTCTGGAGACAGTAAGGACTCGACCAACCCAAGCGTGGAGCCTTCGCCTTCTCAGCACGCGCCACCTCTCCCCAGGGCTCAGCAGCCTGCGCCGCCTGGGCCTAGTCTACTTCCTCTACCTCTTCCTGTTCTCGGGCCTGGAGTACACGCTGAGCTTCCTCACACACCAGCGCTTCCAGTTCAGTAGGTGGGTCCCCATCTGGCGACGGCCTGCTGTCTCGGGTGCCCTGCACTAACACACCCGCTCCCAGCCTACAGCAGGGGAAGATGTTTTTCCTCATCGGCCTCACCATGGCCACCATCCAGGGTGCCTATGCCCGGCGGATCCACCCTGGCGGGGAAGTTGCTGCCGTGAAGCGGGTAGGGGGCTCCCTCCAAAGCGGGTGGCAGGCGGCTGTGCTGAGGCTGCCGTGCCCACCTGCAGGCCCTCCTGCTGCTGGTGCCCGCCTTCCTCCTCATCGGCTGGGGACGTTCTCTGCCCGTGCTGGGCCTGGGGCTGCTGCTCTACTCCTTTGGTGAGTGGCCCTGCCCTGGCAGGGGATCCGATCTGACGGGCACCTCCTCGATGTCTCCCACCAGCCGCCGCCGTTGTGGTGCCCTGCCTGTCCTCCGTGGTCGCTGGCTATGGTGAGCCCCCTTCCCTCGGCCGAAGCCACCTGGCAGTGGTGCCTGACTGTGCCTCTTCCCACAGGCTCACCAGGGCAGAAGGGCACGGTCATGGGTACACTGCGCAGCCTAGGTGCTCTGGCCAGGGCCGCGGGGCCCCTGGTGGCCGCTTCAGGTGAGGGCGCGGGATGGTGCTGGGGCAGGCTGGGGGACTGGGTGACGCCACCGTCTCTCCGCAGTGTACTGGCTGGCCGGGGCCCAGGCCTGCTTCACCACGTGGTCCGGGCTCTTTTTGCTCCCCTTCTTCCTCCTGCAGAAGCTGAGTTACCCGGCACAGACGCTCAAGGCTGAGTAGCTGAGCCACTGTGCCCAGGCTGTGGGCACCAGGCAGAGTGGGAGCCTAGGTCAGGCCCCTGCCCACTGCCTGACCCCCACCCCCCGCCAGTCCAGGGAGACCCTGTGGGTGGGGGCCGGCCCCTAAGCAGGAAGCTCAGGCAGCTCCTCCAGACTTACTTACTCCTTCAGTGACTCCGAGCTGCAGCACTCCAAGGCTGTCAGGGCTTCTGTTTGTTTTTTAAACTATGCACCAGGTTTCTGATGATGAAATAAAGCACCTGTTTGTTTTATACCAAGTGCCTTTCGCCATATATAGCCGTGC